TCACCAAAATGTGACAGAGACATGAACTGAGCACATGCTTTTGGAAAAATGGCGCCCACAGATTTGCTTGATGCAGGGTTGCCACAAACCTTCAATTTGTTAAAAAATGCAATATCTGGGAAGCACAAAGATGTATGCCTGTTAAAGGTTTTAAAGAAGCCATTTTTTTTAAAAGAGAAAACTTTTAAGAAGCTTTACAGATAGAAGACAGTAAGTATTTGTTGACTAAATGGTCAAGTTGGAGTGAGCAGATTTTATAATTTTATTCTACTAACCACCACCAGCAATTTTATTTTTGATGCTTGTAGATGGACAGTGGTGCCAATGTCTATTCGGCCTTCTGTTTTTTTGTTTTGTTTTGTTTGTTTTTTCCTGCCAAAGGACGGTGCTTAGAACTTCCCAGTCTTCCTTGTAGTGGGGAAAATCTGTCACCCCAAGGATACGAATTAGGTAGAAAAGTAATGTAAGAGCCAATCACAACGCGCGCTCCGGAGCGGCTCCAGACTGGCTTCGCCCGGACGACTGGCGGAAGACGAGACTTCGTTACCTCCGTTCAATCGGACAAAGAAGGCCATAATAGTTTAGGACAAGAGAAAATTCCTTGTGGGTTAAACTGCGGTGGGACTGACTGTTACGCAGAAGGCGTAATCGCAAAACTTGTATACACTCTGTATCATGGATACATTATTTTCTGGAATCCTGCAGAAACGATCAGCAGTTGTGATGGCACCAGTACCGAAAATGGCTGTAAGGCGCTCCGGACGCTGGATCAGGTGACGCAGCATCAGGTGACGCAGCCTCAGTCCGCCCCCTTCCCACCAGTGGCTCCTCCTCCTGCTTCCCGGCGTAGCGGTGGGCGTGGCTTGCCCACAGGCTCTTTCTTCTGGGGCCGGGAAAACCGAGGAATACACATGCGCAGTTGGACCCCTCAGGCCCTTCGTGTCCCTTCCCACCCATCTCCCCGCCCCGGCCCTCTGGGCGGGGCTGGGCCGACAGTCCAGCTGCAGCTCGCTGGAGATTCAGTGACTTCCTTGTTGTGAGCCCCGGCCCGGCAGTGTCCCGACTCGTAGCCCCGCTGTTCTTAATCCGGGCCGCTAGCCTGAGTCTAGGTCGCAGCCGCAGCCCCACCCCGTCGGTCACCTTTTCAGCGCAGGTCCTTTCCCCGCACGCCCTGCGCTCCCTAACATGCCCAACCCCAGCAGCACCTCCTCTCCCTACCCCCTCCCTGAGGAAATTAGGAACCTGTTGGCAGGTAAAGAGCGGGAAGGCGGCGATAATGCTGTCTTGTATCCTGTTTCTTATATTGCATGGTTTAGATGTTGAAACATTTGTAGCAGATATACTGAAAGGAGAAAATTTATCCAAGAAAGCAAAGGAAAAGAGAGAATCCCTTATTAAGAAGATAAAAGATGTAAAGTCTATGTAAGTCACTTACCTTTTGTTTACTGATTTCTCCTCATTTAAAAATATGTTCTTTGTTTTGTAGCTATCTTCAGGAATTTCAAGACAAAGGTAAGTTTTCATGTTTGGCAAACTTGAAAATTGGCAGTTCTCTGATTTTTTTTTTTTTTAACAGGTGATGCAGAAGATGGGGAAGAATATGATGACCCTTTTGCTGGGCCTCCAGACACTATTTCATTAGCCTCAGAACGATATGATAAAGACGATGAAGCCCCCTCTGATGGTATGTGACATTTTCCCACGTAACTCTGACACGCTTTTTTTTTTCTCTCCCCAACTTCTCATAGGAGCCCAGTTTCCTCCAATTGCAGCACAAGACCTTCCTTTTGTTCTAAAGGCTGGCTACCTTGAAAAACGCAGAAAAGGTAAACTGAAGGTTCTAATGAAAAATGTAAAAAATGGCCTTACATTTTCCCCTCTTTATTGCAGATCACAGCTTTCTGGGATTTGAATGGCAGAAACGGTGGTGTGCTCTCAGTAAAACGGTATTCTATTATTATGGAAGTGATAAAGGTAATGTTGGTGTTCAATTATATCAACTACTAAATGAAATTCTAACTGGTTTTATCTTCAACAGACAAACAACAGAAAGGTGAATTTGCAATAGATGGCTACAGTGTCAGAATGAATAACACTCTAAGAAAGGATGGAAAGAAAGATTGCTGTTTTGAAATCTCTGCTCCTGATAAACGTATATATCAGGTTGTAGTTTTTATGTTGCCTTGAAATTAAGTGATTTTCGTTCTTACTGTTTGTTTTATATTAGTTTACAGCAGCTTCTCCCAAAGATGCTGAAGAATGGGTACAGCAGCTGAAATTTGTATTGCAAGGTAAGATAAATCAATCGAACAAGTTATCACAGTTAAAATTTACTTCATGAAATGTGTTTTATAGATATGGAATCTGATATTATTCCTGAGGATTATGATGAGAGAGGAGAATTATATGATGATGTTGATCATCCTCTACCAATAAGCAATCCACTAACAAGCAGTCAACCAATAGATGATGAAATTTATGAAGAACTTCCAGGTATTTACTTTCTGGTGATTCATTTAAAGATTTTCAATGTGCCATTGATAATGTTTATTTACAGAAGAAGAAGAGGACAGTGCTCCAGTGAAAGTGGAAGAACAAAGGAAGATGAGTCAGGATAGTGTCCATCACACCTCAGGTAATGACTTGTGTAGCTTCTTGGCAAACCTTCCTAATTCATGCTTTCTCTTTCTTCTTCCTAGGGGATAAGAGCACTGATTATGCTAATTTTTACCAGGGATTGTGGGATTGTACTGGAGCTTTTTCTGATGAGTTGTCATTTAAGCGTGGTGATGTGATTTACATTCTTAGCAAGGTAAGAAGATACCCCAAAATGACGTTTGTAAAAAAGGTTAATATTGCATATTGTTTTCAATTAGGAATACAATAGATATGGCTGGTGGGTAGGAGAAATGAAGGGAGCCATTGGCTTGGTGCCTAAAGCCTACATAATGGAGATGTATGATATTTGAGAGTCCTGGGTAAGTACATTTTAATCCAATATTCTGTAATACTTCTTATATATTGTTCACTTTCCTGTGTCAGGTCTCCAGAGCTTACAGAGAGGAAATTGGTATGCAGCATACAAACAAAAACAACACCAAATCATGACAAAGGCACAGTCTGAGGAGGAGAAAGAAAGAGGAGATCAGGAAAAACTCTCCTTGCACTTGAATTCAATTGCAAAATACAAACATCAAAAATGGCAAAGTGTGTGTCAGTGCGTAAGTTGGGGCGGGGGGGGCGGGGATTTTTTTTTTCTTTGGCTCATCTCAGCTGGCAGCCTTATTCCGCTTCAGTAAAGACAAGGTACAGAAATGTCCTTTGGGTGACATTCAAAACTCGATATAAATCCTCTGCTTTATGAGACTGCAGTGCAATAAATTACTTAGCCTAATTGTAGATGTAATGAATTACCATAATTAGTCATGGGCTACATTAAATTAATCAGCATGGTACATTATTTTGCTAAATTACATCTTTGCCTTCCAAAGCCACCAGTGCAGCAATCAGTGTTTTTTGCAAGAGGGGAATGATGCTATAATGAGAAGCCTTTCTGCTCCTAGAACAGTGACAGGATATGAATTTTGATGGGAAGCAGGAAGGTTTGGAAACACTGGAGTTCCAACTTGTGCCTTAAGTGTCTTTGGTTGTTAATGATACCCCAGTCCTCCTGCAGGGGAGCAGTGGGCTGTAGCTTGCGAAGGCTGTGGAAGATTCCCCTCACAGGGGAAGAAAAACACTTAGATGGTGCTTTAAGGCAAATAATATAGCTGATACAACAAGTCACAAAGCAGTGGGGTGGCAGAAAGATAATGTCTTTGAAAATATTAATAGATTTAGAATGTTCTTTTACATTGGTTGATGAGATTTATAGTTACCAGGTATTTCTTTATGATTATTATTATTATTCAGACCGTTTGGATCCAAGATAAAGCCTGTAGCTATTCTTGTTTTTTACTTAAACCTCCAGCTGTTCAAAATCTTGCTTCTGCTTCTCAGTGGGTGATCTGGAGGCAACCCACATATGATCTAAATATTATTCACTCTTCAGGAAAATCTCGGGCAGCCGTGGGGTTCATAGACTCATAATCTGGGAGTATAGGTGCTTGCTTTTGTAGAAGGTCTTTTTTTTTTGCACTGGGGCCGGAGACACATCCTGGTAGATGAACCATAGAAAGTAAGAGGTACTTCACCCATATTAACTCTTTGTATGAAATATCTTTGTAAGTTCCACTCTTTCAAAAAGCAGTGCTCATTCTCAAACCCAGTTACCTGCTCTTTACTGTCCTGTGTTGTTATGAAAGAGTTTCTGCAATAAGATTCATTGTCTTGATTCCAGAATAAGCTCTTTGGGGTTTGTATAATATTTTTGATAGTTTCTTGGTTTATTTTAAGAGAAGAGCTGTAACTGATCTGCACATCTGTATAACGGAGATTCAAGAAAGGCTTTCAGAACATATCTGTGTTTTTGTTTGTACACTTGTCTGCTCATACCAGAGGAAACCAAGTTATTATCAACTTGTTTGGAAACAGTATAACAGTGGAATGACACAGTGAACGACTATGATATGAACACAATCTTTAAAGAGTGGAAGTGAATTAAAACCTAATATCCAAAAGAAAAATACAAATAAAGCTTGGTCACAGCTGTAGAAAAATGCATAGGGATGCAGAAAAGTCCTGTATTGTAATTTGTGTTTTTGTCCTGGTGGGAAGCCATTTAATTAGTGCAAGAAGGTATTGAATTTTAGCTTATCATGCATATTGTTTTCCAGCTGTACTGAGGATTGCCAAGTTTCTAATGGCCTGACCCTGTTCTGTAAATCAGCAGTAAATTGCGGCATTTACACTGAGCAAAGGCAAAGGGCTCATTCTGTTGGGTTTGTGCTGTCACAGGAACCTGGGCTAAGGGATTAATAGGCTGATGTTAAACATCTGTCCCCTGTCTTTGGGGGGACGTAAACACACAAAGAGGGAATCTAATGCCATCTACTAAAAGATCTTCAATGAGAGGAAGCCCTTGCTAACATTTCCATCCAGTGGCACCTTAGACACATTGCCTCTTTATGCTAAAACCCCACAGCACTAAGGGCCCTATAAATAGTCTCCATGTGACAGCTCAGAGAAGAAGAGAGGTTTCCTCCAGACATTAGTTGTGCTAAAAGATTCATCATTACCTGCAGTCATGAAATAAATCTTTGATACTTACAACTATAATATCCATGCTCTACGTTTTATTGCAGATATAGGTAGACAGTCATTATTTCTGACACTTTCTCAGCATTACAAGGAGTACTCTAGGGGGAAAACTAGTGTACGGTGTTACAGAAATAGATTGATATAACCACATAGAAACCAGTTACTTTACTGAGCCATTGTAACCAATACAATATTCCCTTAATGACATTAAACAGTCACCTAGATTCCAAATTCAGTGTAGGACTCCTATCTAAAAACAACCTCAGTTATCTACAAATTAAGTTGCCAAGAGGGAAATTTATTTTTTTCATCATACAATGGTTTACAAGAAATATATTCCTGAATGACAATAATTTTTTTTAGCATTCAAGTTTATTATTATTTAGGGGACATTAAAACAAGACAATGGTCAACAGCAATCACTTTATGGCACTTGTGGGGCATTAGAAATCAGTATATTGAGAAGCCTCCGCTTAAGAGGACTTGGAGTGGTTACTGTACAGTAGATACTAGTGTCACATAAATTGCAATAACATGATTTATCATACAGAAGAGGTGTTAAAGTTGTCTCTGGCCATGAGCTATTTAAGAGAGAGGCTTTTGCACAATGTTTTTGAGCCCAGCAAGTGAGTTATGGAATCCTGTAAGAGTTCCTTCTTACCTGTAAGTCACTGCTTTTAGCAGTGGTGATCTCCTCAAAACCCCTGAGCAATAGTAGGCACAGGATTTCAACCTTTAGTTACATCACTTGTAACTGACTGCCACATGCTTTACCACAGCAGCTCTAAGAGGCCATCTGATACACCTGGGGACCACCTGATATCACCAACGGGTCCCTGGATCACTGAATTCAACTAGTAGTCGCCACTTCTGAAAAGAGTTATCAATTCAAAAGGAATCTTTGTGTTTGCATATTTAAAGCCAAGATAATTATTGGTAGTGTCTGCATAACAAATGTAATTTCAATTAGACTGTTTTTCTCAATTAAAAACTATTGCTTGTGTGTAATGAGTATTCCTATTTTTTTAAGTGCATTTTTA